TAATTTTTAATCTTAAAATGACTAATTCTGAGTTCAGGCATATGGTGTCTGGCCACCTGCAAGAAGTTTAGGTGACTTTGCCAATAAGAATGATGGATTTGTAATTAATAAGTAATGTTGAAAGCAAAACTTGCATTACAATTCTGAAATTAGTCCAGCGGGGATACAGGCAAGAAATAAATTAACAGACAGATTAATACACAATGATATATTAGAAATTAAGTAAAGGTTCTTTTTGTATTTTCCCCAGCTTGTCTTATAGTATTCGCTTCTTCTGTTTGGATAACTTTCCCCAGGAGATTCATTTTAAAACTTAATTCACTTAAAATAACGTATTTTTTTTTATTTAAAAATACTGTCAGCCCTCCACATCCATAGGTTCCATATTCATGGATCCAACTAATCTTGAATAGAAAATATTCACAAAAGATTTGCACAAGTTTCTTCAAAGAAACTTTAAATTTTCCATGCATCACATTCTTTTTGAGTTCACATAAATGACGTGACGTCTGGGCATTGCATTAAGTATTGTAAGTAATCTAGAGATCATTTAAATTATATAAATTAATGTGATTATGTTATATTCAAATTCTACGCCGTTTTATACAAGGGACTTGAGTATATACAAATTGTGGCATATTTAAAGTTTCCTAGACCCAATCCTTTATGTTTACTAAGAAACGACGTACACATGAACTTTACAGAAAATAACTGTCCTACCAAATTAATGAACAGACTACAATAGAAAGTAAATATTGCTAGTTTAAAATACTGTTATTTTATGTCACAATTATATGGTGAATCAGAGTAGAGCTCTTGAATTAATTTTGATTGAATTAGGCTAATTCTGACTGGGTAACACTCATATTGACTGAGTTTTGATAAAACCACTCCCATGCTGGCCCTTCATGTTGTTTAATCAGCACCACTAGCCAATCACATTCATCCATTTTGACAAATCCCATGGCTCCACCTCTTATAAGACCCTTGGAGGATTTCCCCAAGAGCTCACTCTACCAAAGCACCATTTGACCGGTCCCAGGCCAGGACACACTCTTCCATGCTCTGGCTGTGCTGTGCTAGAGGCTGATAATTTTTCTCCAGGTAGAGTAAAAGATCAAGGCACGAACTATATAGATTTACAGAAAATAGGCCAAAGATTGAGATTTTTTTGACACAAGCAAGTCCAGAGAACTTTTACCATGTATGGTTACCGGCGCTTAAGAAGCCCCAGAGATTCCCAGACAGAACCGCAGAATGACAATGAAGGAGAGACCAGGTATGTTGGAGTATGTGGCTACTTTGGGTTGCGGAAGATTGATGGGTCCCTTTCTGTCCTGCAGTTTGGCTACCACACAAATGAATCCACCCAAACGTCGCCAAGTGGAGCAGGGTCCCAGTACAGGTAAGGCACTTTCCCTAATATTTTTTAAGATTCCTTAACCTCCCTCACTGTGGTCTCTCTGCAGGTGCAAAAAAACCCTCAATTTCAGGAGCTCCACACCTGAATTCATACCAGTCCCTGGAACTTCCCCAGGTAAGTTCCTGTGTCCTTGCATAGCAAAGATTAGGGCAGAATACTGAGGACTGTCTTTCCACAGAAGCAGCAGGATTCTGGCACTGAGGAGCTCATGATAGTCCTGGAACAAGGGACAGAAGTGAGGTTGAGCCTGGAAGAGGTCATCCTCATCTTGGCCCCAGAGACAGTGCTGCAGCTGACCCTGGAGAACACAGTCCTTGTGATTGTCCCTGAGCATGTCCTGAGGTCAGAAGATGGCCTGCAGTCCCCTGTGCAGATCCAGTACATCATACCTTCCGTTGATGACTTCAGCTTGGAGTTCCATGCTCAAGATGGAGACATCTCAGACATGAGAAGAGAGAATGTGCCTTTTTCACCTGCAGAAGAAGGGAAGGCAGCACCCCTGTATCAGCAGCCCTTGATGATACCCCAAGCAAACCACATGGCTGGGATCAGCCCTTCTTTCCTAGTAACCCCATTGTGCATTCCACGCTGTCGGGCAGCCTTCCCCCAATGCTACCCTCTACCACCCACACCTAGTCCCGTGGGACGCCCTAGACCAGCCGACTCCAGTTTCAGCCTGCATGGTATGGAGCTCTTGTGCACCTCCTCCCTCAGACCTATGCCCCCTTCACCAAGTCCTGGTCCCCAGGTCTATCACAGGTTCACCATAGGCCTCCCAGCAGGGCACGGACACCAAGTCCTGGTCCCCAGGTCTATCACAGGTTCACCATAGGCCTCCCAGCAGGGCACGGAGATGTCTCTTTAGGAAGTGATTTAACCCAAGAGCCACCCCCTGCATTGATAGGTCAGAGATTGTCCAGATCCTTAGTCAGTGCATTCTCTGAAATGTGGAGAGAAAGTAATTTGACCACTTGCTTGCCCTTTGCTGTTCCCCATCATCAACCACTGTCTTCAACAGCGGAGGGTCCCAGATGCTGCAGGGAGGGGGAGAACTGCAGGGAGTTCAAATAAAACATTCACATTTCACTTCACACACACTGTCCCTTAGACTTTCTCTTCCTATTTAAGCACATACATCCAACCACACTCAATCAAATCCCTGACTGCTCCATGTGAGAGTTCTGCTTCCAGCATGACGTGGTCTGAAAGTTCATCTGAAGACAGCTGCTCACTCCCGGGGGCTAACACCGCCCCTTGCATGCTGATGTCCTTGTAGTCATTGGTCTGATGCCACAATAAATAATTCCTAAGGCTGGTGCTCTATTTCTGCCCTGAGACTCTCCCCTTTTTCTCCAAGCTGTGCCCCATTCCTTGTCTTAGTCCAGGTTCCCTACACTCCCCAGGCCAATGCTTTTGAATAAATCTTGACGTCATTGAATGAAGTAGTGGTGACTGCTGTGCTTGCTTCCAACTG